GCCGCGAGAGGGGGACAGGGGAAGACCCCAGGGATGGCGGGGGATGACTTACTTTGAGGAGACAGCTGTTGAGCGGTGCGGGCACCGAGGTGCGGTGGATAACCAGGTCCTGGCCCGGGTTGTGCACGTCGCAGATGAGCTCCAGCACAGCGATGCTGCGGGCCGTGGACACAGACACGCGGTGGTCCTCGGACCAAGCCAGCGGTTCCAGGCCGCTCACCGCATACTGCAGCTTCACGGCCGGCTCCCGCCGAGTCACCATGAGGCGGAATGCAGCGCTGGGCCCCGGGGCCGCGTCCGCTGCTGGCTCCTTCCCGCCCGCCTCGCCGCCCCCCTCTCCCTCCTCCTCCCCAGACGGCGCAGGCCCGTCGTCCGCGGGCCCCACCCGGGCCTGGTCGGCCGTGTTCATCTTCTCTCAGGTGCAGAGGTCGGACGCCCTGGCGCTCCACGCAGTCGCGCGACCACCTCCCGGACCGCCGCCGCCACCCCCAGCGCCCTCCGCGGCGGTTTTCTCCCCTCAGGCCCCGAGCGCCGCCGAGCCAAGAAGGACCCCGCCGTTGCCAGGCAACGCGGCCCTACCAGGTGGCCAAGGAACTGCCTGTCCAGAAAAAGGACAGCGAGCGGGGAGCCCCGAGGACCCCCTTTTCCCTGCCCAGGGATTGAGCTCCAGAGCCTGTTAGGGAGCTACCCAGACAGGCTTTAGTTCCTAAAGTGCTGAGGAAACGCACGGGGCGGTAAAGGGGAGGCTCGTCGGTGAGATGGCGCCGGATCTCGCTTCTCAGAGGCATTCAGAGAGCTTCCCCAGCGTGAACTCTCGGCCGAATGTAATTTTGCCAGGCCGCGAGGGACGCAGAGAGGGGCTGCCACCAGGCGGGGGCACGCGCGGTAGTCTTGTCCCTACCCGCCCGGTGCCGCCGTCCCCGGCTCCCCTCGGGACGAGTCCGTACAGCTGGAGCCGTTCCGGACCCGGAAGGGGCGGTGGCGCAGGGTCCTCGCGCGTCCCACGTGGGGTCCCGGGCCCAGCAGTCTGCGCACCGGGCTCGCTGCTGCACCACGCGTCACCCACGCAGACCATGGCAGCCGCCGACGGTTCGCTCTTCGACAACCCCAGGACGTTCTCCAGACGTCCCCCAGCCCAGGCGAGTCGGGTGAGTTCTGACCCGGCTTCAGCTCCGTCCCCACACGTGTCTCTAACCGGAACACCACCCGCAGGGATGCGCCTGGAAGCGGGGAGTGGAGCGGTGTGGAGGGGCGGGGAGCTGGCTCCTGCGCCTAGAAAAGTAAAGGAAGGAATTAGAGGCTGTTTCCCGTGGAAGGTAGGACCTGAAGTTCCGGCGCAAGTCCCAGGCTTGTTGATCTTTCCTTCTGGGAACAACGCAGCAAGCAAAGGCTACGAAAAGAAAATACCAAGCGTCCAGTGAGGCTCCCCCAGCGAAACGGAGGAACGAAACTTCATTTCTCCCAGCCAAGAAAACTAGTGTTAAAGAAACTCAGAGGACTTTTAAGGGGAACGCACAAAAAATGTTTTCTCCAAAGAAGCATTCGGTTAGCACAAGTGATAGAAACCAGGAGGAGAGACAGTGCATTAAGACTTCATCACTGTTTAAAAACAACCCTGACATTCCAGAACTCCACAGGTATGTCCAGGGGCGGATGCCCTTCAGGAAGACTGATGCCTGGGTTCTTGTTCATCATTTGCAGACCTGTGGTAAAGCAGGTGCAAGAAAAAGTGTTTACTTCAGCTGCTTTTCATGAGCTGGGCCTCCACCCACATTTAGTAAGTACCTTTCAGTGTTTTCTGGGTCAGTTATTAATTAAAGCTTTTTCATCTCCTCTTTTAGATTTCCACAATAAATACGGTCTTAAAAATGTCTAGTATGACCAGGTAAGAACTTCAGGCTCCTCTTGATTTCTTAGGTAAAGTGTGTTCTTTTTTTCGGGTGGCCCAGTGTTCAGAAGCAAAGTATTCCTGTGTTGCTGGAAGGCAGAGATGCTCTCGTGAGATCCCAGACGGGCTCAGGTTAGTCTCATTTCATCTCTGCCCTTTTTCATGATTTTAATTGCTTCTGCTTTTTTTTTGAAAGGTAAAACTCTTGCCTATTGCATCCCTGTGGTCCAGTCCCTTCAAGCAATGGAGTCAAAAATACAGGTGTGTATCAAATGTGTTTTTCTGTCATTGCTGCTCATGGCATTTTTTTTCTGTGTGTCAACAGCGCAGTGATGGCCCCTATGCCCTGGTGCTCGTGCCAACGAGAGAGGTAAGCAGGCTCCCTTTTGGGACAAGTTTTAATTCATCATCTATAACTTTTAAAATTTTTACAGCTAGCTCTACAAAGCTTTGACACTGTCCAGAAACTGCTTAAGGTAAGGCAAACCATGAGTTCCATTTCATCTTGTGCACTGACTGTGGTCTGCTGTCTTTCTGTAGCCTTTCACCTGGATTGTGCCTGGAGTGTTAATGGGAGGAGAGAAGAGAAAATCAGAAAAGGCCAGGTAGGAAGAGGTTTGTTGGTTGTTGTTTCCTTTACTTTCTTTTATGATATATAATTTTAAACAGACTCCGCAAAGGAATAAATATCCTTATCTCAACTCCTGGACGCCTGGTGGATCATATAAAATCCACAAAGAACATTCATTTTAGTCGGCTGCGGTGGTTGGTGTTTGATGAAGCAGACAGGTGAGCCTCGTCCCAGGATGATAACAGGTAGATTGAAAATTTCTTTTTTTTTTTACAATCACAGAATCTTGGATTTGGGTTTTGAAAAGGACATCACAGTGATACTTAATGCTGTAAATGCTGAATGCCAAAAACGACAGAATGTCTTGCTATCAGCGACACTCACAGAAGGTGAGTTGAAAAGAAGTGATGGGTCCTTCTTTTGTCTGCTTTGCCCTTCTTACTTTTATCCAAGGTGTAACGCGGCTAGCTGATATCAGTTTGCATGATCCAGTCAGTATTTCTGTCCTGGACAAGAGCCATGACCAGTTGAACCCAAAGGACAAAGCGGTCCAGGAGGTCTGTCCTCCACCAGCTGGCGACAAGCTGGACAGCTTTGCAATACCAGAGAGTCTCAAGCAGCATGTGACTGTGGTTCCCAGCAAACTGAGGCTTGTCTGCCTAGCGGCCTTCATCCTTCAGAAATGCAAGGTGGGACTGTGGGCTAGAGCCGACTTGATTCATGTCGGTTTTTCCTCCCTTTGTATCGATGTAGTTTGAGGAAGACCAGAAGATGGTTGTCTTTTTCTCAAGTTGCGAGCTGGTGGAGTTCCACTACAGCCTCTTCCTACAGACCCTGCTGAGCAGCTCAGGGGCGCCGGCATCAGGGCAGTTGCCATCTGCCTCCATGCGATTAAAATTCCTACGGCTGCATGGCGGCATGGAGCAGGAGGTGAGCACTGATCTCCCTGTGCAGCGACAACATTGTAAGGCTCTATTTTTCCTTGTTTTTGTAGGAAAGAACAGCAGTGTTTCAGGAATTTTCACATTCCAGAAGAGGCGTCCTTCTTTGCACGGTACGTATCCTCCTGTGTTCCATGTGAAGGCTAGTGTTAAACCATATTCTTTTCTTTGTTAAAGGATGTTGCAGCTCGGGGCTTAGATCTCCCTCAAGTCACGTGGATTGTTCAGGTAATTTTTTAGTTGTTAAGGTGTAAGCTTTAATGAATGCCTTCATTTTTGTTACCCTTTTTAGTACAACGCTCCATCTTCACCTGCAGAATACATCCACCGGATTGGAAGAACCGCCCGGATTGGCTGCCATGGGAGCAGCCTGCTCATTTTGGCTCCTTCGGAGGCAGAATATGTCAACTCGTTGGCTTCTCACAAAATCAAGTGAGTCAGAAACCTGAATGGGGTTTCGGCTGAAAGTTACCTTGCTGTGCCCTTCCTTTTACAGCGTTTCTGAGATTAAGATGGAAGATATTTTGTGTGTTCTGACAAGAGATGATTGTTTTAAAGGGAAACGATGGGGAGCCCAGGTGAGTTTTGTTATTTATTGTGCTCGCTGCCATCTCTCCTTTAATCCTTCCGTCGCCCTCTCAGAAATCCCATGCTGTTGGCCCCCAGGAAATCCGAGAGCGAGCCACAGTCTTGCAGACGGTATTTGAAGATTACGTGCACTCCAGTGAGAGGAGGGTCTCCTGGGCAAAGAAAGGTCAGTCGATTTCCTAGGTGCTTGCGCAGTGGACAGCTTCCCTCCCCGCTCTCTTTTCTTTCAGCTCTGCAGTCCTTCATCCAAGCCTACGCCACCTACCCCAGGGAGCTGAAGCACATCTTCCACGTCCGATCCCTCCACCTTGGGCATGTGGCGAAGAGCTTCGGACTAAGAGATGCCCCCAGGAATCTTAGTGCCTTGACTAGAAAGAAGAGGAAAGCACACGTGAAAAGGTAAGATGAGCTGAATTCGTCCCGTGACGGGGTCTTTTCCCTCTCTGCTGTTACTGTTCTTCAGGCCTGACCTTCATAAGAAGACCCAGAGTAAACACAGCCTCGCTGAAATCCTACGTTCGGAATACTCAAGCGGCATGGAGGCCGACATCGCCAAGGTCAAAAAGCAAAACGCACCTGGAGAGCCTGGTGGCCGGCCCCTGCAGCACAGTCTGCAGCCGACACCCTGCTTTGGCCGTGGGAAAACATTAAAATGGAGAAAAACCCAAAAAGGTGTACAGCGGGACAGCAAGACTTCCCAGAAAGTTTAAAATCTCTCTGGGTCTTCGAGTGGAACCTGGAAGCCCCGGGTGGCAGTGGATTGATGTCCAGTTCTTGTCAGAGGAGGCTTGTGAAAAATAACTGCGCCTTTGCCTGAATACCACGTCCCCAAGAATCAGAGGGGCCACAGCCCTTCTCCTCCATGGGAGGCCCTGGAGCCTGATAGAAATCAGTGGTGTGGGGCACTGTAGAGACTAGCCAGCTCCCGACGGAAGGGGTCTGTGTCTTGTATTGATCCCATCAGTGCCCGGCACTCCCTTCACCCAGGTGCTGACGTGCCGGGGTTGAGCTGGCACCCCGGGATGTGATGTAAGAACGCCCTGCGCGTCAGCCTGGAACGGGCTTGATTGCTGCCCTTAACTGTGTTCTGAAGTTTCACAGCTTGGCTTCAGCCTATCAGCGCATACATTGGCATGAATTTTGTGAATTAGGGTGTTAAAAACTGGAATTGAATTTGTACAAAAAGAGAATATATTTATCACTAATTATTTTCTTAATGTAGGAATGTACCGTTAAAAAGGACCAAAAGTTTTTGGTCTGGGTCAAAAAATACGAATGTGTTCTCAGGCTCGTGGTCCCTCTTATTTTCTTCTGGAAACACGAGGTTGCATTTACATGCATTGCTCCCTCTTTCATGTCCACTGAAAACTCACTCTCTCAGGGCTAATTGATTTACTGTTGGCTTTTTATTATTTGCCTTTGAAGTCAAAAGGCACCAGTATCCCAAGCTTTTTTTCCCTATCGAATCCTGTCTTGTCTTCAAGAAAGGTCTGGGGGTCTTTGTATTGTGACCCAGGCCACAGCTGCCCGCCCCCCGCCCCCGACCCACCCCGCCCTGCCCCTGCATTGTGTTTTCTGGGAGGTTTGAAAGAGGCCCCCTGGAGCATATTGATTTCCCAATAAATGTAAGATTTGGGCACTTGCAGAGGGGTCCAGAAGAGAAAGGGTTGGAGGCCTCCACACCTGTGGGCACCGCTCCTGTCCTCTCCACTGTGTCTTGCCTTCTCAGTTTCCTTCTCCTCTGCAGTGACTGTGCCGCCCTCTGTGGTCTCCCCAGGACCAGTGTTGAGGCACCACTTCAGTAGATCCCCCCAGATCCTTGGAAGGTCTGAGTGGCCACGAGAGGGTGGTGAGAGTTGGCAAGGTGGGCCTTCCTGCAGGGACCACGGGGGGTCAGCATCCTTGCCTCCGTTCTAGACACAGGTGAATGTCAGTGGGCACCCACACTGGCGGAGACTCCAGTGTGAGGGCAAGGAGGAGCCTAGTGAGACTGGATCCTCTGCAGGTGGAAAAATAGGACCTTCTCAGAGTTGGCTGTCACATACAAATTAACAGGGACTGTGGGTGACGTTTCTAACAATAATAATTAAAAAACAACAACCCTGCAGCACATGTCAGCCTGGCGTTGGGCAAGTCTGCCACCTTTCTTTTATTTCGATGTGTAATGGTTCACATGATTTGGATGAGAAAAGGAGGGATCAAACTTTATAGACAAAACCCAGCTGTGTGAAAAACAGGATTAATGCCAGTGATTGGGGATGATCAAAGAGAAACCTTACTTTTTCTCCCCCAGTACTCATTCCACTAAAGGGCGAATTGGCAGAGTTCGGCATCCCTGGGGGGAAAGAGAAGTGCTAGAATCATGCAACGTGTGAGTGACGATAATTCCAAGATCAAAACTTACACACTTAATCTGCTAACTCTTATGGTGAGGGTTTCTTGCCATAGATGCTATGTGGGTCTGTTTCTAAGTAGAATCACTATATTACCCCAGTTAATAAAGAAACATGGATTTAGCAGATTTAAGGTTAATATTGTTTAAATTTAAATAACCTTAAAATAAATCTCTTTCTCTTCTATTATGGCTCTTGACAGATTATACATTTCAGGC